CCATCCTCTTTTTTTTTTTTTTTTCGGACATCATGCCTCCTATTTTCACTCTCTGGGAACTCTGCCAGTTTTTCAAGGACTGGGTAAAGAACAAAATAAATATTTGTAGGTGGTTTAAAAGGAGAAGTATGTTGGTTGTAACTCTGCCTGTCCAAAGAAATGCATTTTCACTGTCTTTCAGATTTTTGGAGTCGTTAACTGGGAGAGCTTCAGAAGATTGACTTTACTAGTTTACCTTTCAGATTTGTGATTAAGGGCTGGGTGTGTGTGTGTGTGTGTGTGTGTGTGTAAGTGTGTTGGGGGAGGGAGGAGTCTGAGAAAGTGAGCAAGTACGTAGAAACTTTTTTTTAAAAAGTCCAGATTAAGTGATTGAAATCGACTGTGTGCAAATGACGCTATACCTCTTCATAGATGTTAATCGGGCCCTAAAAAGTTAGTGCCGGAAAGTGCTTACTTACAACACTCAGCATATACTCTTTCTTTCAAATTGTTTGGGATTTTTTTTTAAGGGAGTTCACTGAAATTTGGGAGGTTCAACAGGTTGCTGTTTTTTAATATGTGGATCACCCGATTTGGGAGGCTCACTCTGCCTCTGAGATTAAAGAGATGAGGGCACTGGCTCCCAGCGAAGGCTCTCGGCCTTAATCATGTGTGAAATGTTTTCCTTCCTCGGCTGCAGAGCCTCGGTGGTTTGCAGCAGTGGAACCAGGCAGGCCCAGTTGTGGGTAGGAGAGGCCGTCACCTGTTGAGGCCTCCCCCCCACACCCCCGCATCGCCCTGCCCTGGCAGAGCCCAGCCCCCAGTCCCCGGAGAGCGCGCCTGAGGACGGACGGACGGACGGACGGACAGACCTAGGGACGGAGGGCCAGGGGCAGGGGAGATCCAAGAGGCCCCGCGCTGGAATGCAGTTTTCTCGGGCGAGGGAGACTTTGCACCGGAGTGGAAAATAGTTTGGGGTGGGGTTTCGCACCGTCCCCTCCTCCCCAGCCCCGGGCCCCCTCCCAGGCGCTTTCTGGGAGCTTTTAGAACTGCGCTCTGAAGTTTCCAGAGAGCGAGGAGCTTTTGCGGCAGGCAGAGACAATGGAAGAAAATGAAAGCCAGAAATGTGAGCCGTGCCTTCCTTACTCAGCAGACAGAAGACAGATGCAGGGTAAGTAACAGACCCATTCAAAGATGGAGTTATTAATTGTGAACCGAATTTTTTTGTCTTTCAGAACAAGGCAAAGGCAATCTGCATGTAACATCACCAGAAGATGCAGAATGCCGCAGAACCAAGGAACGCCTTTCTAATGGAAACAGTCGTGGTTCAGTTTCCAAGTCTTCCCGCAATATCCCAAGGAGACACACCCTAGGGGGGCCCCGAAGTTCCAAGGAAATACTGGGAATGCAAACATCTGAGATGGATCGGAAGAGAGAAGCGTTCCTAGAACATCTGAAGCAGAAGTACCCCCACCACGCCTCTGCAATCATGGGTCACCAAGAGAGGCTGAGAGACCAGGTACGAATATGCTCTCATTTCTCCTTGTGTAGTTTTCCCACTTTCTTTAAAATGCCTTTTGCAGACAAGGAGCCCCAAACTGTCTCACAGTCCTCAACCACCCAGTCTGGGTGACCCGGTCGAGCATTTATCAGAGACGTCCGCTGATTCTTTGGAAGCCATGTCTGAGGGGGATGCTCCAACCCCTTTTTCCAGAGGCAGCCGGACTCGTGCGAGCCTTCCTGTGGTGAGGTCAACCAACCAGACGAAAGAAAGATCTCTGGGTAAGCTTTAGAAGGCAGTTTCTGATGCCCCTCTGTGACTAATAACTGTTTCCTTTGTGTGCAGGGGTTCTCTATCTCCAGTATGGAGATGAAACCAAGCAGCTCAGGATGCCGAATGAAATCACAAGTGCAGACACAATCCGTGCTCTCTTCGTAAGTGCCTTTCCACAGCAGCTCACCATGAAAATGCTGGAATCGCCCAGTGTCGCCATTTACATCAAAGATGAAAGCAGAAATGTCTATTATGAATTAAATGATGTAAGGTAAGTTGTGACATCATTTTTTGCCTGCCATTTCTGCCATAGTTATCGATGTTTTTGATTCCAGGAACATTCAAGACAGATCACTCCTCAAAGTGTACAACAAGGATCCTGCACATGCGTTTAATCACACACCAAAAACTATGAATGGAGACATGAGGGTAAGTGTTTCTGTCATATTTTTACTTATCTTGTCAACTTTCTGATCCCTTGTTTTCTTTTCAGATGCAGAGAGAACTTGTTTATGCAAGAGGAGATGGCCCTGGGGCCCCTCGCCCCGGATCTACTGCTCATCCACCCCATGCGATTCCAAATTCCCCACCGTCTACTCCAGTGCCCCATTCCATGCCCCCCTCCCCGTCCAGAATTCCTTATGGGGGCACCCGCTCCATGGTTGTTCCTGGCAATGCCACCATCCCCAGGGACAGAATCTCCAGCCTGCCAGTCTCCAGACCCATCTCTCCAAGCCCAAGCGCCATTTTAGAAAGAAGAGATGTCAAGCCTGATGAAGACATGAGTGGCAAAAACATTGCAATGTACAGAAATGAGGGTTTCTATGCTGATCCTTACCTTTATCACGAGGGACGGATGAGCATAGCCTCATCCCATGGTGGACACCCACTGGATGTCCCCGACCACATCATTGCATATCACCGCACCGCCATCCGGTCAGCGAGTGCTTATTGTAACCCCTCAATGCAAGCGGAAATGCATATGGAACAATCACTGTACAGACAGAAATCAAGGAAATATCCGGATAGCCATTTGCCTACACTGGGCTCCAAAACACCCCCTGCCTCTCCTCACAGAGTCAGTGACCTGAGGATGATAGACATGCACGCTCACTATAATGCCCACGGCCCCCCTCACACCATGCAGCCAGACCGGGCCTCTCCGAGCCGCCAGGCCTTTAAAAAGGAGCCAGGCACCTTGGTGTATATAGAAAAGCCACGGAGCGCTGCAGGATTATCCAGCCTTGTAGACCTCGGCCCTCCTCTAATGGAGAAGCAAGTTTTTGCCTACAGCACGGCGACAATACCCAAAGACAGAGAGACCAGGTAAGGTGCAGTGAGGGTGACCGAGGGTGGTAAAGCTTTAACAAACAATTCTCTTGTTTTACAGAGAGAGGATGCAAGCCATGGAGAAACAGATTGCCAGTTTAACTGGCCTTGTTCAGTCTGCGCTTTTTAAAGGGCCCATTACAAGTTATAGCAAAGATGCGTCTAGGTAAAAAAGAAGAAAGCCAATGAAAAAAATAATGCATAGCTGACTCTCTTTTTCTTTTATTCAGCGAGAAAATGATGAAAACCACAGCCAACAGGAACCACACAGATAGTGCAGGTAAGTAAGTGTTTTTGGAGCTGTAGGAGGCCCTTCTGAGTTCTCTGATGCACTTTTCTCATAGGAACGCCCCATGTGTCTGGTGGGAAGATGCTCAGTGCTCTGGAGTCCACGGTGCCTCCCAGCCAGCCTCCACCTGTGGGCACCTCAGCCATCCACATGAGCCTGCTTGAGATGAGGCGGAGCGTGGCGGAACTCAGGCTCCAGCTCCAGCAGATGCGGCAGCTCCAGGTATTCCTCATGCACGGCGGCCTCTGTCTCGGGCCCACTGAGGTTGATTTTTTTGTGTTCACAGCTGCAGAACCAGGAGTTGCTGAGGGCAATGATGAAGAAGGCCGAGCTGGAAATCAGTGGCAAAGTGATGGAAACAATGAAGAGACTGGAGGATCCCGTGCAGCGACAGCGCGTCCTAGTGGAGCAAGAGAGACAAAAATATCTTCATGAGGAAGAGAAGATCGTCAAGAAGTTGTGGTGAGTGCCAGTCACTTGCATGTTGAGCTGTTAGCTCTATGTGCTGGTGTCCTTGCTCCCGCAGCGAGTTGGAAGACTTTGTTGAAGACTTGAAGAAGGACTCCACGGCAGCCAGCCGATTGGTTACTCTGAAAGACGTGGAAGACGGGGCTTTCCTCCTGCGTCAAGTGGGAGAGGCTGTAGCTACCCTGAAAGGTAAACTTTCTGCTGGGTCGGGGGAGGAGTCTCCTCCAATTCACCTGCTGGTTTGGGCCTGCAGGAGAATTTCCAACCTTACAAAACAAGATGCGAGCCATCCTGCGCATAGAAGTGGAGGCCGTGCGGTTTCTGAAGGAGGAGCCACACAAGCTGGACAGTCTCCTGAAGCGTGTGCGCAGCATGACAGACGTCCTGACCATGCTGCGGAGGTGACCGGGCCCTCATCGTGCTGGGGGTGGCCGGGTTAATGCCGCTGTGCATGGTTTCTCCTAGACATGTCACTGATGGGCTCCTGAAAGGCACGGACGCAGCCCAAGCCGCACAGTACATGGCTATGGAAAAGGCCACAGCCGCAGAAGTCCTGAAGAGTCAGGAGGAGGCAGCCCACACCTCCGGCCAGCCCTTCCACAGCACAGGTGCCCCTGGCGATGCGAAGTCGGAAGTGGTGCCTTTGTCCGGCATGATGGTTCGCCACGCGCAGAGCTCCCCTGTGGTCATCCAGCCCTCCCAGCACTCCGTGGCCCTGCTGAACCCTGCTCAGAACTTGCCTCACGTGGCCAGCTCCCCAGCCGTCCCCCAGGAAGCAACCTCCACTCTGCAGATGTCGCAGGCTCCGCAGTCCCCACAGATACCCATGAATGGGTCTGCCATGCAGAGCTTGTTCATTGAAGAAATCCACAGTGTGAGTGCCAAGAACAGGGCAGTGTCTATCGAGGTAGAGTCCTATTTCTGTTTCTCATAACCCCACGTAACTTCCTTTACGTGCTATATTCCTCCAGAAAGCAGAAAAGAAATGGGAGGAAAAAAGGCAAAATCTGGATCACTATAATGGGAAAGAGTTTGAGAAGCTCCTAGAAGAAGCTCAGGCCAATATCATGAAGTCAATACCAAATCTGGAGATGCCGCCAGCCACAGGCCCACTGCCAAGGGGAGATGCCCCAGTGGACAAGGTGGAACTTTCAGGTAAGTTCCGGTCCCACAGCAGGAATATATGGTATTCTTGTAATGGTGCACTGTTTTCCAGAAGATTCTCCAAATTCGGAACAGGACTTGGAAAAGCTGGGGGGAAAGTCGCCCCCTCCTCCTCCGCCACCTCCTCGTCGAAGCTACCTGCCAGGATCGGGACTCACCACCACGAGGTCAGGCGATGTGGTCTACACCGGCAGAAAGGAGAACATCACCGCTAAGGTCTGATAGGCTAAGCCCTGGTAAACTGGCCTAAACCACTATCTGTTGTTTCAATCTCCCACAGGCAAGCAGTGAAGATGCTGGACCAAGCCCACAGACCAGAGCTACAAAATATCCAGCAGAGGAGCCTGCTTCAGCCTGGACCCCATCCCCACCGCCTGTCACCACCTCCTCCTCAAAGGATGAGGAGGAAGAAGAAGAAGAAGGAGACAAAATAATGGCAGAACTCCAGGTATGTGGATGAGGTGACTGACATTGGCTCCTGTGGAGTAACATGTCCTACACTATTCTACCAGAATTTGGAATTTTTCCATGAAGATGTACGGAAATCTGATGTTGAATATGAAAATGGCCCCCAAATGGAATTCCAAAAGGTGAGTTCACCAGATCTGGGTTCCGACCAATAGTGTGGTTTCCCTCCTCCGTTCTCCCTCTCAGGTTACCACAGGGGCTGTAAGACCTAGTGACCCTCCTAAGTGGGAAAGAGGAATGGAGAATAGTATTTCTGATGCATCAAGAACATCAGAATATAAAACTGAGATCATAATGAAGGAAAATTCCATATCCAATATGAGTTTACTCAGAGACAGTAGAAACTATTCCCAGGAAACTGTGCCTAAGGCCAGTTTCGGTTTCTCTGGCATTAGTCCATTAGAAGATGAAATAAACAAAGGGTCTAAAATCTCAGGCCTGCAATACTCTATACCTGACACCGAGAACCAGACGCTGAATTACGGAAAGACAAAGGAGATGGAAAAGCAAAATACGGATAAGTGTCACGTTTCCTCTCACACTAGACTAACAGAATCAAGCGTGCATGATTTTAAAACAGAAGATCAAGAGGTTATCACGACAGATTTTGGCCAAGTTGTTCTAAGACCCAAGGAGGCAAGGCATGCTAACGTGAACCCTAATGAGGATGGAGAATCAAGTTCAAGTTCTCCCACTGAAGAAAATGCAGCCACTGACAATATTGCCTTCATGATTACCGAAACCACTGTCCAGGTTCTTTCCAGTGGGGAGGTGCATGATATTGTTAGCCAAAAGGGAGAAGACATACAGACGGTTAATATCGATGCCAGAAAAGAGATGACCCCCCGACAAGAAGGGACTGACAATGAGGATCCAGTCGTGTGCCTGGACAAGAAACCAGTGATCATCATTTTCGATGAGCCCATGGACATCCGGTCTGCCTATAAGAGACTTTCAACTATCTTTGAGGAATGTGATGAGGAATTAGAGAGAATGATGATGGAGGAAAAGATAGAGGAGGAGGAAGAGGAGGAAAATGGGGATTCTGTAGTCCAGAATAATAACACTTCCCAGATGTCTCATAAGAAGGTGGCCCCAGGCAATCTTAGAACCGGACAACAGGTGGAAACAAAGTCACAGCCACACTCCCTGGCCACAGAGACCAGAAACCCAGGAGGACAGGAAATGAACAGAACGGAGCTGAACAAGTTCAGCCACGTGGATTCTCCAAATTCGGAATGCAAGGGTGAGGACGCGACCGATGACCAGTTTGAAAGCCCCAAGAAAAAGTTTAAATTCAAATTCCCTAAGAAGCAACTCGCCGCTCTCACTCAAGCCATTCGCACCGGAACTAAAACAGGGAAGAAGACTTTGCAAGTGGTAGTCTATGAAGAAGAGGAAGAGGATGGCACCCTGAAACAGCACAAAGAAGCCAAGCGCTTCGAAATCGCTAGGTCTCAACCTGAAGACACCCCTGAAAACACAGTGAGGAGGCAAGAGCAGCCCAGCATCGAGAGTACATCTCCGATTTCAAGAACTGATGAAATTAGAAAAAACACCTACAGAACATTGGATAGCCTGGAGCAGACCATTAAACAGCTCGAAAATACAATCAGTGAAATGAGTCCCAAAGCCCTAGTTGATACCTCATGTTCTTCCAACAGAGATTCTGTTGCAAGTTCATCCCACATAGCCCAAGAGGCCTCTCCCCGACCCTTGCTAGTTCCGGATGAAGGTCCCACTGCCCTAGAGCCCCCTACGTCGATACCTTCAGCTTCACGTAAGGTATCTTGGTCTGCTGGAAAATGAAAAGACCCTCTCTTCCCCCTCTCACTGGTCCTTCCCACAGGGCTCCAGCGGGGCCCCACAGACGAGCAGGATGCCTGTCCCCATGAGTGCCAAGAACAGACCCGGAACCCTGGACAAACCCGGCAAGCAGTCCAAACTGCAGGATCCCCGCCAATATCGTCAGGTAGTTTTACCTTAAACCCACTTTTGGATGGACGCTATTTCAGTTAAGCAAGTCACTGACTTAGTTTATACCAAATATTGTGCTTTCTTTGTAAGATAACGGTTTACATAGACATCCTGGATCTGGGGGCATGAAGAAAGTCTAAATAAACCTTTGTTACACTTTTTTACCACGCTTTTGCATGCTTGCAATAAAACATCTTTTACTTTGTGACTCCAAACTCCAAATTTTAACTGTTAACACACGGTGCCAGACCAGGTGGCTTTTCTTTGGTGAATGTAGTGTTTCATCTGAACACCTCGGGAAGCAGAGACAAACCAACCTGTGGTTGAACTGCCCTTAACGTCACCACTACTAACGTCTATGTTGACTGTATTGTGTTAGAAGCACATTAACACTCCGTCACAATGCCCGACCCCCACCCCAGTAATTATCCAGACGCATGGCCCACCTGGCACACAGGAAATGGTAGAGCTGGAATGATGGGACTCCTCTCACAAATGTATTCTTCCTTTCCTCCTTTCCCGTCCATCCTTTGCTATGTACATGGGGGGTTTCTACCAGGTCCAGTAGAGCACAACAAGACTTAGCTCAGGCCTTGAACTGTGTTTGGTTGGTTTTCTTTGATTGAATTATTCTCAGAAGGGCTGTGTTGCCAGGCCCTGTGGGTTGATCATGTGACCGCCTTTCTGACAAAATGTCTCCCGCCATCTTTATTTGCAGGCTAATGGAAGTGCTAAGAAATCTGGTGGGGACTTTAAGCCTACTTCCCCCTCCTTACCTGCTTCTAAGATTCCAGCCCTTTCTCCCAGCTCTGGGAAAAGCAGTTCTCTGCCCTCTTCTAGTGGTGACAGCTCTAACCTCCCTAATCCACCTGCTACTAAACCATCGATTGCTTCTAACCCTCTCAGCCCCCAAACAGGACCACCTGCTCACTCTGCCTCCCTCATCCCTTCTGTCTCTAATGGCTCTTTGAAGTTTCAGAGCCTCACTCATACAGGTAAAGGTCACCATCTTTCATTCTCACCGCAGAGTCAAAATGGCCGAGCACCCCCTCCTTTGTCATTTTCCTCCTCCCCTCCTTCTCCTGCCTCCTCCGTCTCACTGAATCAAGGTGCCAAGGGCACCAGGACCATCCATACTCCCAGCCTCACCAGCTACAAGGCACAGAATGGAAGTTCAAGCAAAGCCACCCCATCCACAGCAAAAGAAACCTCTTAAAGGTCAAATCCTATTAGGCACAAGTCGGAGTTACATTTAAAAAAAATTAACAGTCTACAACAACTGTTTTCACAAGAGAATGTAACATATTGCTGTATCGTTTGAGGCTTAATGCTAAATATGTGCTAAATACTGGATTAATAGATTTCAGTAAAGCTCGTTCGTTTTGTTTGGTTTTCTTTTTACCTAGTTGCTATAGTGTCTACAGTCTATACTCAATACCTATAAAATGCAGTAAGCATGTGTTACAGAAAGAGGTTCTGGTGGGAGAGAAAGGTGCGTGTGAGACAGGAGAATTGTCTTAAGCATATAAAACATGTATGATTCCAGAATTTTAGTATGTTTTGTATAAAACTATTTTTCATTACGGAGACTAGAAGTGAACAGAGAATTACACAAGTGTGACTATACAAATTGTAAAACAGATACTATAATATTTCCTTTTATTTTAGTGTTATTTAGCTTTATTACAGATTTCTATTTTTGTCAAAACTTCATGGTTCCTTTCAAGATCTTTTTTGCCAAAACATTTTGATACTATAGCATTGTACATTTGAAAGTAGTGTTCTAGACTATAAAACCAATGAACTTCTACATGAGCCCTACAGACAGGCATGTGTAGAAGGCAATTTATCAAACCTATTGCACTGCCATGAAAAGTGTGTATAATAATTTGCTAGCCCAAGCAAGCTAGTTTTCTTTGCTTGCTTCTTTTCTTTCTTTTTTCCTTCCTTTTTTTTTTTTTTTTCTTTTTTAACATGTTGAGATTCTCTAGTTGTTTTCTTTGGCGTATCTAACCCCTTCTTTTGTTTTCTGAGACCTGGTAACCCACGCTCTTGCATTGTGGATTTTAAAATGTATACTCTGTACGGTTCTGTAAACCGAAAAACTTTTGTAAATATATAAATATACATAGACATAAAAATACTGTATGTGACAGCACATAGAGTAGTTTTCCCACACCAAAGTTAATTTTTATGCATGCTTTAAAAGTATATATCGGGACCGGCAGAAATGGAAGTATCCATACATTTTTAAAAAGCAACAAGTTTGCACAGCTAGAGTGTTTTTGTAAATAAATGTATTTGTATAACACAGTCATGTAATATACAGAACTATAAGCAGAGACTTTGCAAAACTAAATAAAGGGCTGCATGCTTATTATTTTTTGTACCTTGTCACTATAACTACTTCCTAGTCAAAGAACGAAATGTAACTGTTACCGAGTTAAATGTTTTTCCGCTTTGAGGGATGTAACCACATCCACTCAGAGGACACTACTTTTCTGAAAGCTCTGGGGTGACTAATGATGAGTTCCTAATAAATTAATTGCAAGTGTGGTGCCTTGGATGTGGCCTGTTGGCTCGCTTTCTTCTCTGTGGCTTATCAAGGTGTAGATGACAGAAAGCAAACCTGGATACAGAGTTTCCACCCTCAGTTCCTGGAGGGGCTCTTATTATTTTCTCTCTTTTTAAAAAACTTCCAGTAGAAGTAAAGTGGAAATAAAATGTCTTTATCACTTGGCTTTTTTTCTTTTGAGTCCTCAACTTA